CACTCAGTAGAGGGTCAACAAAGCCTGGATTCTACTCCTGGCTCTGTCTTTGAAGCTACCTGTCCTTGGACAGTCATTTCAGCTCTCCAGGCCTCAGTTACCTCACCTGTAAAGTATAACTGGTGATATTAGCTCTGCCTACCTCACTGGGACACTGTAAGGATTAATGGTCATGAGCGTGATTTTTAAATTGCAAAGACGTCTACAAAATAAATTACACAATCATAAGTTATATTCTTAAATATTTGTTGAATTTTAAAATAAAAGTTGTTCAGCACTTAGGTGAAATGCTGAACGACTTCACATAAGTGCTGCACGACCCTTTTCTTTAAAAAACAAAGAGAGAGACTTAAATAACCAGCAGGTATGCAACCTTCAGTTCACAAAGCGGGTCTAGCTTGACTTTTTCATCAGTCCAGAAAGATACTGCTGTTATCCCCATTTTATCAGTGAGAGCAGTGAGGTCCCAAAGAATGTGTGCAAGAACAGAAGCTCTTAGAAGCTCAGGAGGGCCCGGGCGCGGTGGCTCACGCCTGTAATCTCAGAGCTTTGGGAGGCCGAGGCGGGCGGATCACCTGAGGTCGGGAGGTCGGGAGTTCGAGACCAGCTGGGCAACATGGTGAAACCCTGTATCTACTAAAAATACAAAAATTAGCCGGGCGTGGTGGCGCATGCCTGTAATCCCAGCTACTTGGGAGGCTGAGGCAGGAGAATCGCTTGAACCCGGGAGGTGGAGGTTGCAGTGAGCTGAGATACGCGCCATTGCACCCAAGCCTGGGCAACAAGAGTGAAACTCCCTCTCAAAAAAAAAAAGCTCAGGCGTGGGCCACTTCCCAAGGTCTCTACATGTCAACAAGTTAGAAAGGACCAAGCCCCAGGCCTCTGGGGGCGCCTTTGCTCTGGAAACCCCGCCTCCCGGCACGGGAGGGGCCGGACGACGCTTCAATCCCGCCCCGTGACGCGTTAGGCCCTGCCCCCGGGCCATCTTCGTCTCGCGGGATCTCTCGGGAGGACGGACGGGGTCAGGTCCCATCATGGCGGCTGAAGAGGCGGATGTGGATATCGAAGGGGACGTGGTAGCGGCGGCGGGGGCACAGCCAGGGTGAGGCTTAGAGACCGGGTCTCTCTGGGGCGTTAGATTCCTTCTTCCGTTCCCTCCTTTTCAGGATCTCATCGACAGTAACTAGAACAAGAGCGGCTACGGACGAGACCTGAGGTCAGGGACTCTTGTTCTATGGCTTGCTAGCCCACTTATATACTCATTTTCTTAATTATTACAGAAGTGGTGAAAATACAGCATCAGTTTTACAAAAAGATCACTATCTTGATTCATCTTGGAGAACAGAGAATGGCCTTATTGTAAGTATTTTATAAAAATATCAGGTGCATTATAAAAAGACAAATATATTCTCTTTTTTAATAGCCTTGGACCTTGGATAACACCATCAGTGAAGAGAACAGAGCTGTTATTGAGAAAATGTTGTTGGAAGAAGAGTATCCTTTAATGATTATGAGGAAAGTACAGGTTGTTTAAAAAGTTTCCTTGATAGTTACACAGATATTATTTATCTAAAAAATCACAACCGGAAAAAGTCTGGCTTGATCAAAAGGAAGATGATAAAAAATACATGAAGAGGTAAAATCAATTTATAATATTTCTAAAAGTCTGCTTCCTTATTTTCTTTTTTCATGTGATGCAGTCTGCAGAAAACAGCAAAAATCATGTATGTACTTATATTTTATATTTATAAATCTGATTTTTTTTGCAATTCCTTTTTTTCCCCTCAGGGTACACTCTCCTACAAAACCAGCCAGTTACTCAGTAAAGTGGACGATAGAAGAAAAAGAGCTGTTTGAACAAGGGCTGGTAAATAGAGCAATTTTAAATTTTTAGTAAAAAAGCAATTTTTTTTCCCATTTTAATAATACAGGCTAAATTTGGCCGAAGATGGACCAAAATTTCAAAGCTAATTGGAAGCCGCACTGTTTTACAAGTGAAGAGTTATGCAAGACAGTATTTTAAAAATAAGGTAAGCAGAATATCAGTATCCTGGTTAATAATATTATGGGGATTTTATTTTGATTTTTAATAAGGTCAAATGCGGTCTGGATAAAGAAACACCAAATCAGAAGACCGGCCATAATCTTCAAGTTAAAAATGAAGATAAAGGGACAAAGGCATGGACACCATCATGTTTAAGGGGACGTGCTGATCCCAACTTGAATGCTGTAAAAATTGAAAAGTTATCTGATGATGAAGAAGTAGACATCACAGATGAGGTGGACGAGTTGTCTTCTCAAACACCCCAGAAGAATTCTAGCAGTGATCTCTTGTTAGACTTTCCTAATAGTAAAATGCATGAAACCAATCAAGGAGAATTCATTACTTCTGACAGCCAGGAAGCTCTCTTTTCTAAGTCTTCCAGGGGCTGTCTTCAAAATGAAAAGCAAGATGAAACACTTTCAAGCTCAGAAATTACACTGTGGACTGAGAAACAGAGCAATGGTGACAAAAAATCAATTGAATTAAATGACCAGAAATTTAATGAATTGATTAAAAACTGCAACAAGCATGATGGAAGGGGAATAATAGTTGATGCCAGGCAGTTGCCTTCTCCAGAGCCTTGTGAAATTCAGAAAAATTTGAATGATAATGAAATGCTTTTTCATTCTTGCCAAATGGTAGAGGAAAGCCATGAGGAAGAAGAGCTTAAGCCACCAGAACAGGAAATAGAAATAGATAGAAATATCATTCAAGAAGAAGAAAAACAAGCAATTCCTGAGTTTTTTGAGGGGCGCCAAGCTAAAACACCAGAACGCTATTTGAAAATTAGAAATTATATTTTGGATCAATGGTAAGAAAGAATTACATTATAGATGTTGTTTTCCAAAATAATTGTACTTCTGTCTCTTAATTAGGGAGATATGCAAACCAAAATACTTAAATAAGACCTCAGTACGTCCTGGCCTGAAGAACTGTGGAGATGTTAATTGTATTGGACGGATTCATACATACCTCGAATTGATAGGAGCAATCAATTTTGGATGTGGTAAAAATAAAAACCCAACAACATCTTTTACTTAGATGGTTTTATCTTTCCTGAATTCCAATAGAACAGGCTGTGTATAATAGGCCACAAACAGTTGACAAAGTACGAATCAGAGACAGAAAAGATGCAGTAGAAGCATACCAACTTGCCCAGCGTCTGCAGTCTATGGTAAGCAGTCATCTCTCTCAGTGATCTCTCCACTACCTTTTGCTTTACTTTAATCTCATCGCAGCGTACAAGGAGACGTAGGGTCCGAGACCCATGGGGAAACTGGTGTGATGCAAAGGACTTAGAAGGACAAACGTTTGAGGTAACTTTGACCTTTCAAATGGCTCATCCATGGGACTCCTTAATCAATTGGCATTTTGTTTTAGCATCTCTCTGCTGAGGAGTTGGCAAAAAGAAGAGAAGAGGAAAAAGGCAGACCTGTTAAATCTTTAAAAGTGCCAAGACCAACAAAAAGGTGTAGTGTTATATAAATGTGGTTTTTAAACAAGATTGTATTGAAAATTTTTTTTCTTTTTCAGCTCGTTTGATCCCTTCCAACTGATACCTTGTAATTTTTTTAGTGAAGAAAAGCAGGTACTATTTATGCATTAATGAATGACAGTAGATCCCCCGTTTTGTTTTGTTTTTTATATTTCAGGAGCCATTTCAGGTGAAAGTGGCTTCAGAAGCACTTTTAATAATGGATTTGGTAAGGATAATCTATTGTGTTTACTTAGTTATTTTGGGCTAAGTCTGTCTTGTATTTCTTTTAGCATGCTCATGTTTCTATGGCAGAAGTGATTGGTCTGTTAGGAGGAAGATACTCAGAAGTTGATAAAGTAGTTGAAGTAAGTTCTCTCTTTTAAAAAAATGTTTTAGTAGTATAATCATTTGAGGATCAATCGTTTATAGGTCTGTGCAGCAGAACCATGTAACAGTCTGAGTACAGGACTACAGTGTGAGATGGATCCTGTATCACAAACACAGGCCTCAGAAACCTTGGCTGTTAGAGGCTTCAGTGTTATTGGATGGTATCATTCTCATCCTGCTTTTGATCCTAATCCTTCCTTACGAGATATTGACACACAAGCTAAATACCAGGTATTACATGTATATTTATATTCTGTAAATGGTGAAACTAATTATATTTTTCTTGTCATTGTAGAGTTACTTCTCCAGAGGAGGTGCAAAGTTCATTGGGATGATTGTTAGTCCCTATAATCGAAATAATCCCTTACCATATTCTCAGATTACCTGCCTGGTTATAAGTGAGGAAATTAGCCCAGATGGCTCTTATCGTAAGTTTTCAACAAAAATAACTTTATCCTCTTGATGACAATGTGCTTCTTTATGCTTTTCTAGGCTTACCTTACAAATTTGAAGTACAGCAGATGTTAGAAGAACCTCAGTGGGGATTAGTATTTGAAAAGACAAGATGGATAATAGAAAAATACAGGCTCTCCCATAGGTATGTACTGTGGTTTGAGATGGTTGCACATCTCACCAGTTTGTTTTCATATTTCTTCCTACAGCAGCGTCCCCATGGATAAAATCTTTCGCCGGGATTCTGACCTGACTTGTTTGCAGAAAGTAAGCTGTCTTCATTTTAATTGGTTCCATTGTATTTAAATATAAAACTTTTCTTTTCAACTAGCTTTTGGAGTGTATGAGGAAGACTCTGAGCAAAGTGACCAATTGCTTTATGGCTGAAGAATTCTTGACTGAAATAGAAAATTTGTTCCTTTCCAATTATAAAAGCAACCAAGAGAATGGAGTAACCGAAGAGAACTGTACAAAGGAATTGTTAATGTGATTATTTTAAAGTTAAGACATTTTAATCTTGACACAGTAGATCTTACTTTCAAAGTTATAAACTTGAAGTGATTGTAGTTAACATTGGCACAGCTTTGGTATTTTTTCTCTATTTCACAAAATCCAAACTTTGCCACATAAATCATGTGAAAAGGAAGAGATACAAATTTGTTTTCATATAGTGATTATCAGAGTGTTCTGCAAACCAGGGTCCACCACGGTGTTCTAGTCCTTTACTGAGCAATGCTGTAGGCTGTGAAACTAAGCAACCTGGTCGGCTTTACTGTTGTGTTCAGCTTGGGATTTGGACTATGTCTCTAAGTCATTTCTTCCCTGAACTAGTCATTTATGTTCCATTGTGGTATCTCCTATTTCATTTAAAAGCACTTCCATTCTTTCCATATATTCTGCTGAGATTTGTTTATGGCTATAAATGAGATATGGATGGGTGGTCACTGAGATAATTAATATGGTTTAGAACTACTGATTAATAAATCTAACAGGAGACCAGGAGAGGCATGACAAGAAAATCTTAAAAACAGGAAAAACCCAAAGGAGAGAACTAAATTACCAGTTTCTAATCATAGATACTATCTTCCATTTCATTGTATAGCAGTAGTATCATAAGATATGCCATTTTCTCAGCTATCTGAAAATTTTTAACCAATTTTACACACATAAAATAATTAGCTTCAATTGTGAGTCCACTTACATTAGTAGGTGTGATAAAACCTCATTTAACTGGAACATAGGTAATCATAACTCAAACTTTTTTTCTACTGCCTACTACTAGGAGAAAGAGGCAAATGATAATAAAGCTGGAATAAATCAGAGATTTAATTTTTAAAACAAGCCTTTCAGGACATGTTACATATTCAGCCCAGTTTCATATGCTTTCTGAATCTATAATGGAGGTCAGTGAACTTTTTTAATGTAAAGGGCCAGTTTGTAAATAATTTTGGCTTTTCAGGCCACATATGATGTCTATGAGACATTCTTCTTTGTGTGTGTGTGTGTGTGTGTGTGTGTGTGTGTGTGTTTTACAGCCCTTTAAAATGATAAAAACCATTGTTAACTCACAGGCCTCATAAAACATAGGCTGTTGGCTATTATTCTCCAACCCTTGATCTAGAGAATTTTAAACATTAGAATTTTGTTTTACATTTGTTAAGCTTTACGTCATCTTCAAATGACACCAAAACTCAGAATTATGATCTGCATTTAAGCCAATTTTAAAATAAAATAAGCAGTCAATGCTGCCTCATTTATTGAAATTCAGTAGATTTTAGTTTATTTCTTAGTAGTCAGAGAATTGATTTATAGCTATTCACCAAACATTCTTACTAACGTTTCCTTATATCTAAATCAGATTGATTCTATATTTTGCTTTGTTTGTAATCAATAGCCAATGAAGAATAAGGAGTATTGGAAGAAGCAGTGAGTCAGCTTTAGGTGACCTGGTTCTTGTCTCAACTTTGTGATTTGGGGAGATACAGTTTACTTTCCCTGAGCCTTAATTCTTGTGTAACTGAAGTCTAACTTAACTTCTTAATGTCCTTCCAGAACTAAAATTTTATTGTTCATTCTAATCGTTGGACTACTCTTGTGAAGTTTATATTTTGAGTTAATACAGTTTCCAAATTAACATACATTTAAAAAAAAAAGGGTAGTATTTTTCCATTTCTCTGTGTGCACTTAGGATAAACAGTGAAGTATAGCTTATAAAACAATTAGTTTGAGGGCTGAGAGTGTAAGAGGAACTATACCAAAAGTCAGGAAACCTGAGCTCTTACCCTAACTCTGTTACCAACTTTGCTGTGTGACCTTAATCAAAACACATAACCTGGACCCCATGCTCCTCACCAGTAAATCAAGGGCCTGAATTTTATGGCTTAGTATTCCCTTCCAAGCTCCGAAGTTGCGTGATTCTGTGAAAGGCAGTGATTGATTCCTTTGTACTCATCTTCCTTTTGACCTGTTTCCTCATGATATATTGGGGAACAAATACTAAAAAGTGTTTTATACTAGCTTTCTTGATTGACATTTCCCTATAATACTGATGAATTTGGGTGATGGAAAGTAATGGAAATTGTTAAAAGTTCTGCTCTCAAATCTGAGTCTCCTTGCCCTGTGTGCCAATGTTTAACCATATTTGCTAATCTAAGCCATATTGCGAGGATCTCAAGGATGATACTTGTCAAGAGTTTGGGGCCTTGAGAGCACAGTTTTCAAAATAATACTTAGTATTTTCTGACTATAGAGTACATTTGTCTTGTAAAGTATATTTTAAAATACAGAGAAGTGTGAAGTACAAATATCTCAGTGCTACTATTTAAAAAAACACAATTAGTATATAAATCCTTCCCCATTTTTTTGACAGTATAATTTTAGTATGTTAAACTTGGTTACTTCTTTCTCTCTTCCTCCATCATTTTCCCTGCTTCCTTTTTCTTTTGTCATATTCTTAAAACAATTTTGCAACCACAGGTACCCACATTGCTGGCACTACCAGCCTTGGGCTACTACCGAGGATAATGGAGCCAGGGCCTTGTAGAAGCACAGAGGAAGTCTAGAACTGAGGGGGCCTATGATACAGGAAGTTCAGGAGGCAGAGTCTCAAAGGAACACCTGCCTTTAATAATGTTTACAGAAGTGGAGAAAGGACTAAAGGACTTAAAGACATGCAGGTGTCTTCATCCTGATTCTGTCTTTGTTATTGCACAATGACTATAAAATAATGACCTAATTTTTTTTTTTTTCTGGCTTGGCTAATGGAAATCGACACTAGCGCTTCCCCAGTATTAGACTTAATCTAATTCCAAAGTAACATTCAAGAAAAGAAAAACCAGTGGAACAGGATCAGTAAGCTCAGACTCTCCATCTCCATTATTTTAGCCTTGACCATTCTTCTCTAATCCTTTTAAATTATCTTCAGTTTCCAGTTCAAGTTACATTGCTTCAGTTACAGTTTGTTTGACCCTGTATTCAGAGCTGCATTATGATTCTTGTGGGCCCTAGATAGTTTTGCCATCTTAGACCCCTTCTTCCATACAAAATTAAAAGTGATATTTTACAATTGTATCTGTATGAAATGAATGTATTAATATTTTAGATTAAAACATTTTGTTTAGAAGTTCAGTTTTTTCTTATGAGGCTAAAAAAAATTAAAACATTTTTGTGGGCTTCTAAAAAACTGTGGGCCTTAGGTACTGTGCCTAATGGATAAGTTGGCATTGCCTGTATTCTGAAGGGCATCATTGGAAAAATAGCAGTCATTATTCTGTCCCCTTCTCCCACCACCACAGTCCTTGGAGAAGCCTTTGCCACTCCATCCAGGAGCACTGCAGTTTCCACGGTTATAGATCTATAGACTTGAACTTACTTCCTTCCCAACCTAACGAAAACTCACAAGGATTACTTGGGACCATTCATCCTCAAAAAAGATAGGAGGCAGTGGTTTGTTTTAGTCTTCAGATATTTTTGTTTTGGTCAGTCCCTAATCTGTAGTTTTGAAACTCGTGCCACACTTGAAAGGGAAACATCCTACTACCTTTCTTTCCTCTCCATTTCCCACAAACCCTTTCCTTCATCATCACTCCCTGCATTCTTACTTCTCAGCATATAAATACAAGACCCTTCTTTCTATTATTTGTTGAAAGCTAGGCCTGTAAAATAGAGATGGACAGACCATGCATGTTTCCATGAAGCTATTTAATGCTGCTCCCAGTCTTCTGTCCATACCATTCCTTCCCTGCCCCTAGGAGTGGGGTTGAGGTCTGTGACATGCAGACTGTAAGCACAGTCAGAACCTCTGCAGCTCTCAACCCAACAGAGGAGACTGTGGCTTCAACATGCCAACCTGAGCAGGTCTCCTCTGCATTACCTTCCTCCCATTTCTCTTCCTGGGTCCTGATGAGGTGAGCTGGAGGAACCAATAGTCAGGATGCCCTGGAATTGATGTTGCTCTGTTTTGTGCTCACAAAACAGCCATGTAACACATGAGCACCTGAGTTGAAGCCATCCAGTCGCAAGTCAGCAGACAGCAGTTGATGGAATTCTCAGTAGAAATTCAGTAAGGGTGCCCAAATTTTATTTTTTTTTTCACCTATACTCTACCAATATATGGTATTTAGGAAAACTTCTTTTATCCAAGCACAAAGAAAAGCACACACATTTTTATAATCATCTGCTTCATCAGGGTAAATAAATAATTTAACAAATTTGATCAGCATCTCTAGTTTACCAGTACTTTAATATTAGTTTTCTTACAAATTAATGTATTTTGCAATATTTCCAGAAAATCACTGTGGGAGAATAATGTAATATACTTTAGGATATATTTCCTGACCTTTTCTTAAATGGCTTCATGTGCTATTCCCCCAAATTCTGCTTTCTCTATTTTCTTTTTTATTTAACCTATAATTATACTTTCTAGTATATTCTGAGTCTATCTTCTAAGCCACCTTACATTTTTCCTGGAACAAGGGAGGGAATAAATAGTTGCCTCCACTAAATCAGGAAAAAATAAAAATATCCCAGGGGAGCTGTGATTATGCCAAGAGCTCTAAACAGAAGTTTGAGAAGGTAAAAATTAAGTTGTAGTATCTGAGTTGTTTTTATTTTCTTCCTTTGGTGTTTATGAAGGTATTCATAAGAACTTTAATTTCAGGGGAAAAAAATGCCTGATTTGCTATTTTTGACATTTCCTCGTCTCTTAAGAAGTCAGTTAAATATGTTTTCATAGTTTATATTCCTGTTTCATAGATTACTGTGAAACATGTATTTAAACCTATGAATTATAAAATAGTATTTAGATTCTAGCGTGAGTTAAATAGATTAGTCATATATCTTTTAGATTTGTGGATTTGACATGTAAATTATGTGTTGTGTATAAGTAAGTTAGTTACTAAACATATGGCATGGTTATTGATAAACTTGTTGCTATTTTTTTCCAAATGCTATCAGTGTTTGTGGACTTTTAAAAATTAGTTTGAATTTTGGAATGTTCTGTGATAAAATGTAATTTCAACTATTTTGTACATTTAAATATGCCATGTTGTATATGTCTGTATTTAAAAATGTTGTAAATACCTGCATTTTAAGAATTATGAAAGATTTTCCTCAAAAATGACAGAACTCTCCATACTTAATTGTGACACATTATAAGATATCTGATTTTAAGCTTTTGGATTTTGTTCTAAAAATTAAGTTTAAACATGCTGAAAATTCCATAAAAATAAAATTTTGAAAATAAAGTGATCATTTGGATTATTTCTAAATTATTAGC